AAGAAAACAGGTGAAAACATCACACAGTATAGTTTCTGAACATGGCTCAAAACCCACTTGTTAGGCCATGAGGTTTATTCTAACAAATGCTCAACACAGAATTCATAAGGAAATGGAGGCATCACACATCAGGGCTTCCCCCTCTATTTTTTCCTCAATCATCAACGTTCTACTCAGTCCCCTGCAATTGATTCTCGGATACATTACTGGACACCTACTGTGTGCACAGGAGTAGGAGCAGAACACAATAGAAGACAAAGTGTATCTTTTTCGAAATTAAGTCGACGGCGGTCGTCTATAGCTGGACTTTTTACACAGCCTGTTTTGGTGGAGAGGAGGTGGCTTGTTTGAGGGTAGATGGGCGGACTGACTTTGATAGCAGCCCTGACGACCCGTCACGCCTGACGGGGACGTTTATGAAATTCCAAGTCCTGGTCACCTTCCCCCGCTCATGCCTCGGGGCCTCGGGTACTTCCCGGCCAGACCTACCCCGCCTCCGCCCACCCCGGTCCTCGCCTCCACCTCGCAGCCCCGCTCCCCCGCAGAGACCCGACACCAACTGCTCTCCTGGATCCCGGACTCAGACCCTCACGTTCCCCGAGGAGCGCGGCAGTCGCCGAGCGCAGCGACCCGGTCGCCGGCGGCCCGGCGCACCGTGGCGCAGGTGGCGCCAGAAGCTCCTCCCAGTCGAAGTCGCGGGCGCAGACACGAGCCCGGGTGAGGAGGCTGTGAGTTAGGGCCCCGCCTGCGGCATCCCAGGAAGAGGCAAGCGTGGGGCGGCGGGTGAGGCCCCCGTCCTCGGACCGCGTGTCCACTGCGCCGCCTCCTGCCAGGCCTCTCTTCCAGTGCTTAAGTGTCGGCCAGTGCAGCGCAGAAACGGGCAGGCAGAGCGACTCCCGGCTTACATCATTTCAAATGCCCGCCGCTTCTGGATTTGGTGAGAACCTGCACCAGAGAAACGCATGCGCATAAGCCAACTGGACTCGAGAGGCGTTCAAACTTTGCTCAGGAAGCGCTAAAGAGCGGAGCATGCGCACTGGCAGGCCCTCGCTCAGCCTTTGGAGACCATGCGCAGGCGCGGTGCACTGTGCGCGGGCACCACGGCGGTTTTTCGACGCTGGCGGTGGACGCAGGCAGCATGGACCACGGTTGCTGGGCGGATGGGGAGCGTCTATGGTCAGGTAGGTGTCGTCTCTTCGCTCTACGCGATGTGGTACTTGAGCTGTTCTCTTTTCCCCTCTCCAGTTGCCTTAGAAGTGGTGAGATGGGAAGCTGCAGTTGGAAGACCCTGGAGGATGCCTGACAAGGGGATGTCTGACACATGATTGGAGCTCTTTTTGAAATGTTTCTTGCCCTTCCTGGAGCAGAGGAGCCATTATTTATGCAGGTAAAATAAGATGAACTGTTACTTCTCTTGAAAGGTACATCGAAGTCTTTTGACCTCCATACAGTGATTATGCCTGTCATCGCTGGTGGTATCCTGGCGGCCTTGCTCCTGCTGATAGTTGTCGTGCTCTGTCTTTACTTCAAAATACACAACGCGCTAAAGTGAGTCACAAGTTCAAAATAAACAACGTACTAAGCCTGTGCTTTGTGTGTGTCTTTTCTCAAGAGCTGCAAAGGAACCTGAAGCTGTGGCTGTAAAAAATCACAACCCAGACAAGGTGTGGTGGGCCAAGAACAGCCAGGCCAAAACCATTGCCACGGAGTCTTGTCCTGCCCTGCAGTGCTGTGAAGGATATAGAATGTGTGCCAGTTTTGATTCCCTGCCACCTTGCTGTTGCGACATAAATGAGGGCCTCTGAGTTAGGAAAGGTGGGCACAAAAATCTTCATGAGCAATACTTCTTAGTAGATTGTTTTGTTATTCAAATCAAGTTCTAGTGTTTTTATGTGAGATTATATAATTTACAGTGTTGTTTTATATACTTTTGAATAAATGTACACTATTAAAAATAATCCTCTTTGCTGCCAATATTTTTTGATTGTTG